TGACTCAGTGACCAGTGCCTGTGAGCATGGGGCCAGGAAAGTCTGGTAATAAATGTGACTCAGCATCACCCACCTTAGCCCCTTCCAGAAAGTGCTTGAAGTTTGCGGGTGGAGGGATGGGGGAGGGGAAGGTGGGCAGGGGTGAGAGTCGAGAGGGAAGAAAGGAGTCCCGGAAAACGTGGCTGCCTCCCCAGGTGAGGAAGCCACAGCCCCAGAGGCCCCAAATGCCTGGGGAGTGTGGAGGTCCCAACCAGGCTTGCGCTGACCCTGCTTCTCGGTTTTCTCTCCGTGCTGACAAACCCCAGCCTAGAGGAAGGACGAGCAGGTGCAGCAGGGCCCCAGTCCCCTCCACTCTTGACGCTGTCCTAGCTGCAGAAGAGGCGGGTTCCCAGCCTTCCCTGTGACCACATGTGACCTCAGCCGGGACACATCCCTTTGCTGGCCCTGGCCCTGAGTCCCTCCAGCCATGATGAGCCGTGAATGGGACCATCCCTGTCCACTCTGAGATGCCTGGAAGGGGGCTCAGTGCAGGTGGGCTGGGGGCTGGGTCTGCTGTCTGCCCAGCACTGCCATTCTGGGAGTAGGCAGGTGGGGAAGGGGTCGGGGGTGGAGGGTCTGTGTTCAGCCAGTCCTGGGAAATGCTTGATGTGAGGCTTCTGAAGATGGCAGTGAGGCAGAGGCCCAGCCGGCGGAGAAGTCCCTGGGAGTGAGTACCTGGGGATGAACTATGCTGCCTGGTGCTGGGGAGCAGTGGCGCCCCTGGGCCATCCCTCTGCTGAAACCTGGGCGTCTCGCTGAAGAGACCACCTCCATTTCCTCTGCAGAGACTGAGCACTCAGTCAGCCCCCTTCCTGGGACAGGCTCAATGGAGGCTGCAGGGCCATCAGCCGACTCCTACGCAGGCTCAGTCAGCAGCCCCCTGGCCAGCCCCACCCCTGACTGCCGGCCTCAGAACTGGGAGCTGCTTCCTGGCAGGGCCCGCCTCTGCTGGGAGACCGGACGGTGAGTCAGCCTTAAGCCCGGCACCAGACCCCTCTGAGGATGGAGCAGGAGCTGGCTGCCCTGAGGCTGCAAAACTTCTTCCCTCGTGGAGACAGGGAGGCACCTCAGACACTCACCCCGGACTCCCTTGAACAGGGACAGGGAGGAACCCCAGGCAGCTAGACCCCAGCAGCAGCCACACGAGCACACTGTGGGGCAGGGAGGGGCATCTCTTGAGAACAAAAGATCCATTTCTCGACTTTCCAAACTGGAGAGCTTCTTGAGAGAAAAGAGAGAGACAGGTACAGGTCCACGCCACCCACACACAGCCCTGTGCACACAGACCGGACACAGGCGTCCACAGGCAAGTTCGCAGCTGCTCATTTTGTGAAGTGATGCCGACCCCCCCTCTCCCACTTTGTTTGCAGTTCTGGGAAGTCATCAGTGATGAGCATGGCATCGACCCCAGCGGCAACTACGTGGGCGACTCGGACTTGCAGCTGGAGCGGATCAGCGTCTACTACAACGAGGCCTCTTGTGAGTGCCTGCCCCAGCCTCCCTATCCCAGCACCCGAATCACCGAGCCCCTCTCTCCCCTCAGCTCACAAGTACGTGCCTCGAGCCATTCTGGTGGACCTGGAACCCGGAACCATGGACAGTGTCCGCTCAGGGGCCTTTGGACATCTCTTCAGGCCTGACAATTTCATCTTTGGTAAGTTCCCCCTGCTCCAAGCTCTGATGGCACCCTGTCTCTTACCCCTCTTCTCCCTGTACAGGTCAGAGTGGGGCCGGCAACAACTGGGCCAAGGGTCACTACACGGAGGGGGCGGAGCTGGTGGATTCGGTCCTGGATGTGGTGCGGAAGGAGTGTGAAAACTGCGACTGCCTGCAGGGCTTCCAGCTGACCCACTCGCTGGGGGGCGGCACGGGCTCCGGCATGGGCACGTTGCTCATCAGCAAGGTGCGTGAGGAGTATCCCGACCGCATCATGAACACCTTCAGCGTCGTGCCCTCACCCAAGGTGTCAGACACGGTGGTGGAGCCCTACAACGCCACGCTGTCCATCCACCAGCTGGTGGAGAACACGGATGAGACCTACTGCATCGACAACGAGGCGCTCTACGACATCTGCTTCCGCACCCTCAAGCTGGCCACGCCCACCTACGGGGACCTCAACCACCTGGTATCGGCCACCATGAGCGGAGTCACCACCTCCTTGCGCTTCCCGGGCCAGCTCAACGCTGACCTGCGCAAGCTGGCCGTCAACATGGTGCCCTTCCCGCGCCTGCACTTCTTCATGCCCGGCTTCGCCCCCCTCACAGCCCGGGGCAGCCAGCAGTACCGGGCCCTGACCGTGCCCGAGCTCACCCAGCAGATGTTCGATGCCAAGAACATGATGGCCGCCTGCGACCCGCGCCACGGCCGCTACCTGACGGTGGCCACCGTGTTCCGGGGCCGCATGTCCATGAAGGAGGTGGACGAGCAGATGCTGGCCATCCAGAGCAAGAACAGCAGCTACTTCGTGGAGTGGATCCCCAACAACGTGAAGGTGGCCGTGTGTGACATCCCGCCCCGCGGCCTCAAGATGTCCTCCACCTTCATCGGGAACAGCACGGCCATCCAGGAGCTGTTCAAGCGCATCTCCGAGCAGTTCACGGCCATGTTCCGGCGCAAGGCCTTCCTGCACTGGTACACGGGCGAGGGCATGGACGAGATGGAGTTCACCGAGGCCGAGAGCAACATGAACGACCTGGTGTCCGAGTACCAGCAGTACCAGGACGCCACGGCCGAGGAAGAGGGCGAGATGTACGAAGACGACGAGGAGGAGTCGGAGGCCCAGGGCCCCAAGTGAAGCTGCTCGCAGCTGGAGTGAGAGGCAGGTGGCGGCCGGGGCCGAAGCCAGCAGTGTCTAAACCCCCGGAGCCATCTTGCTGCCGACACCCTGCTTTCCCCTCGCCCTAGGGCTCCCTTGCCGCCCTCCTGCAGTATTTATGGCCTCGTCCTCCCCACCTAGGCCACGTGTGAGCTGCTCCTGTCTCTGTCTTATTGCAGCTCCAGGCCTGACGTTTTACGGTTTTGTTTTTTACTGGTTTGTGTTTATATTTTCGGGGATACTTAATAAATCTATTGCTGTCAGATACCCTTGCTTGGTGCCAGAGATGTCCTTTTATTCTGGA